GTTCTGGAACTACGAATAAACCAGAAATGAGTGGGCCGGGGGGACCCTCGGCTGCAAGTGTCCACCCAGCTGCAGGTCAAGCTTTGCTTTCACTGCCTCACCATCCTAGTGCCTCACCATCCTAGTGCCTCACCATCCTAGTGCCTCACCATTCTGCCTCACCATCCTCCCCCAAGGCGGAGGCGCCTTGACATCCGGGTTTAAACAGGAGAGTGAGGAGCCCCAGGGGTCCAGCTCCCCAGTGGCGTGGCCAGGCTGGGCGCCGGTGCAGCCCAGCTGCTGGGGGAGCTTCACTTTGGCTACTCCCTCTACCCATAAAGTAGTCTCTTTCCAAGAGTTCTCCCGGACTCCTTCACCCTCGCCTACGCTCTCTGGCGGGCAGTTCTGCAAACCCAAACCGCCAGACCAGGCCAGGGAGGTTCTGGGGCCTGGAGGTAGTAACCGAGGTAGAAATAAATGGAGTCCCTCCAGGGCATGCTCACCACACCTAACGCTGCCTCACCTCCCCCGTGGCCTCGGCGCCCCTTCCTAAGTGGTCAGTTTCTCTTCCGCCCTGCGGGCTCTCCTGGCCCACCACCTGCGTCGGCCGGGACGCATCCAGGGTCTCTACTCTTCGCTTCCTCCTGCGTCCCCTTCTTCCACGAGCACCCCAGCTTCCTCTGGCTCTCACCTGAACCCCGAAGCGTAGTGTCTTCTCTCTGGACTAAAGCGGAACTGAGAACCGGTGGAAAAGCCCCGCGCCTAGGCTGCAAGGCACTGGCTTAACAAGTCCAAAGGTTAGGTGAAGTTTGGCTGATAAGCAGAACCAGTAAAAGAAGGTCTCTAGCCCCCCAGCGTGAGTACAATGGACCCTGGCAAAGCCCCGCTCCCGGCCCAGGTCTTCTGCTCTCCAGGTCTGCCCCTCCGGCTCTCCCTCTCTCCGGGTTTCCCCCTCCCCACCATCATTTGCATCCAGCCGAAAGCTGGGCCCTTCCCACTAATTTGCATATCTTATATGGCCTAATGGTGGCGATCATGGCAAGTTAGAAGTTTTCTGACTCCTTTCGGAGGAGCCTCCGGGACCCCGGGGAGTAACAGGTGTCTGGAGGCTGAAGGGTGGAGGGGTTCCTGGATTTGGGGTTTGCTTGTGAAACTCCCCTCCACCCTCCTCTCTCGCACCCACCCACCCCCTCACCCCCTTCTTTTTCCGTCCTTGGAAAATGGTGTCCAAGCTCACGTCGCTCCAGCAAGAACTCCTGAGCGCCCTGCTGAGCTCCGGGGTCACCAAGGAGGTGCTGGTTCAGGCCTTGGAGGAGTTGCTGCCATCCCCGAACTTCGGGGTGAAGCTGGAGACGCTGCCCCTGTCCCCTGGCAGCGGGGCCGAGCCCGACACCAAGCCGGTCTTCCATACTCTCACCAACGGCCACGCCAAGGGCCGCTTGTCCGGCGACGAGGGCTCCGAGGACGGCGACGACTATGACACACCTCCCATCCTCAAGGAGCTGCAGGCGCTCAACACCGAGGAGGCGGCGGAGCAGCGGGCGGAGGTGGACCGGATGCTCAGGTAGGCGCAGAGCGAGGTGGAGGGGACCCACCCTAGTACCCTAACCATCTGCTTGTCTGTCTAGTGAGGACCCTTGGAGGGCTGCTAAAATGATCAAGGGTTACATGCAGCAACACAACATCCCCCAGAGGGAGGTGGTCGATGTCACCGGCCTGAACCAGTCGCACCTCTCCCAGCATCTCAACAAGGGCACCCCTATGAAGACCCAGAAGCGTGCCGCTCTGTACACCTGGTACGTCAGAAAGCAACGAGAGATCCTCCGACGTAAGTGTTTTCATCCTGCCTCTGCCTCAACCACCCTATCAAATCTACTCCTTTCTCTTTTCAGAATTCAACCAGACAGTCCAGAGTTCTGGAAATATGACAGACAAAAGCAGTCAGGATCAGCTGCTGTTTCTCTTTCCAGAGTTCAGTCAACAGAGCCATGGGCCTGGGCAGTCCGATGATGCCTGCTCTGAGCCCACCAACAAGAAGATGCGCCGCAACCGGTTCAAATGGGGGCCCGCGTCCCAGCAAATCTTGTACCAGGCCTACGATCGGCAAAAGAACCCCAGCAAGGAAGAGAGAGAGGCCTTAGTGGAGGAATGCAACAGGTAACACCACCAGAAGCTCACCTGGGCAGGTGTCACTCACCATCTCCCCTCCATCCATTCCCAGGGCAGAATGTTTGCAGCGAGGGGTGTCCCCCTCCAAAGCCCACGGCCTGGGCTCCAACTTGGTCACTGAGGTCCGTGTCTACAACTGGTTTGCAAACCGCAGGAAGGAGGAGGCATTCCGGCAAAAGCTGGCCATGGACGCCTATAGCTCCAACCAGACTCACAGCCTGAACCCTCTGCTCTCCCACGGCTCCCCCCACCACCAGCCCAGCTCCTCTCCTCCAAACAAGCTGTCAGGTAAGCAAAGGTTGGGCCTCACTGCCTCGGCAATGTTCCCTACTGGGTTTGTGTTGTTTTGCAGGAGTGCGCTACAGCCAGCAGGGAAACAATGAGATCACTTCCTCCTCAACAATCAGTCACCATGGCAACAGCGCCATGGTGACCAGCCAGTCGGTTTTACAGCAAGTCTCCCCAGCCAGCCTGGACCCAGGCCACAATCTCCTCTCACCTGATGGTAAAATGGTGAGTACACCTGGGCCATTGTCGCTCTGGAGCCATGTTTCTCTTGTTTTTTTCTCTCCATCAGATCTCAGTCTCAGGAGGAGGTTTGCCCCCAGTCAGCACCTTGACGAATATCCACAGCCTCTCCCACCATAATCCCCAGCAATCTCAAAACCTCATCATGACACCCCTCTCTGGAGTCATGGCAATTGCACAAAGTAAGTTCTATTCTTGGTTGGAAAACTTGGGGCTGTCTGTGATCTTTTCCTCTTGCTCCCACAGGCCTCAACACCTCCCAAGCACAGAGTGTCCCTGTCATCAACAGTGTGGCCGGCAGCCTGGCAGCCCTGCAGCCCGTCCAGTTCTCCCAGCAGCTGCACAGCCCTCACCAGCAGCCCCTCATGCAGCAGAGCCCAGGCAGCCACATGGCCCAGCAGCCCTTCATGGCAGCTGTGACTCAGCTGCAGAACTCACACAGTAAGGACACGGGCATGTGGAGGGAGGGAGCAACCTTGATTCTGTCTTCACTCTGTCTCTCCAGTGTACGCACACAAGCAGGAACCCCCCCAGTATTCCCACACCTCCCGGTTTCCATCTGCAATGGTGGTCACAGATACCAGCAGCATCAGTACACTCACCAACATGTCTTCAAGTAAACAGGTAATGCCAGCAGGATTTGCGGGGGTTGGGGTAGCTGAGCACCCTCTCTCCTCTCTCTCTGCAGTGTCCTCTACAAGCCTGGTGATGCCCACACACCACTTACTTCGTGCGCAACAACAAGGACCCTGTTTTCCACACCATCACCCTCTGGGCAGCTGTCATGGAAAAGCCCAGTGACCTGACCAGCACCTGCGAGAGGTCCCTGCTTACCTGACGGACGTCCTGCTGGCACCTCAGACAATCCACTCTCAGGAGGCGCAGCCCGAAGCCCAGTTTCCCTTCTATGCAGTATTGCCACAATGCCTCTCCCACGATGTCAAGGACTCCTGTCTGTCCTGGAGGTGGGAGACAAGGAACCTCCGAAGAGGAAGCAAGAAAGCCGTACTGTCTATGTTGTGATCCTTCATCGAACAAACTGATGCGAAAACTTGAATCTGTTACTGAAATGAGGAGAGAAGGACATGTGCTATTGAACTGAGCCAAACACACTGTAAATATCCACAGACTCCCTCCCCTGCCCCCATCCCAAATGATCTTGAGATTTCTTTTAAAGAAGTAAATTTGTCCAATGGCTGTAAACTATAAACTACTGTAATTAAGTGCAATTTCCCCTCTGTGTCCTCTCCCCTCTGCCCTGTATATAATACTAAAGTGTCTATTAGTTTTCTTTGTAAAGGTCAGAGTCAAAATTTCAAAAGTGATCTGTCCCCTCTCCCCTCATGGAGAAACATCCTAAGTGGGAAGTGAAGCCCCTTGTCCTCTCCCGCGGGCCTGGACACTTATGGGGACAGCATACCTTGGACTGACTACCAGCTAACTCCAGTCTCCTGACATTAAGACACACCTCTGGATCCCTGGAGGGGCTGAATGTAGTGTGTCAGAGTAACATGCCAGCTTCCTGTGGGCCAGGAGCTCAGCCGTGCACTCCCTAAGAAACCCCAGGGCAGGGAAACTGGCTGTTTGATAGCAGAAGAAAAAGTTGCAGTCTCAGAAAGCCTTCCATTAAAACAATTTATTTTATCACTACCCAGAGTCTCATATTTCTGTCTCTGATACTT